CTATGTAAAGTGGGGATAGGAATAGTACCTACCTCATGAGGTTGTTATAGGATTAATAAGAAAATACTCATAAGCATGAAAAAGAGTGCATGTTAGCTATTATTATCCTCTGAGTTTCAGGGAGGAAACTGCCCTCCCTTGGGGCAATGAGGTGATGACAGCAACAACTAAAATGAGAGAACCCCAGTGGGGAGGTGGGAACATCACAGTACTCCCTGCCACCCTTACCAGGTTTGTGATTATTTTAAATAAAACATGCTGTTTCCTGGCCAGGCACAGTGGCTCACATCTGTAATCCCAGAATTTTGGGAGGCCGAGGCAGGAGGATCACCTGAGGCCAGGAGTTCAAGACCAGCCTGAGCAACATGGTGAAACCCCATCTCTACTAAAAATACAAATAATTAGCAGGGCGTGGTGGCAGGCCCTGTAATCCCGGCTACTCAGGAGGCTGAGGCAGGAGAATCGCTTGAACCGGGAGGCAGAGGGTGCAGTGAGCCGAGATCCCACCACCGCACTCTGTCTCTAAAGAATAAAAAAGACATTATTTCCTTACAGCTGTGAGCAGGGGCAGATGCAGAAAAGAAGGTGCTGGGAAAGAGGCCAAGTAAAAGCCACTGGACCTTCTGAAGGAGAAAGTGTGGTTGGCTGGAACCACTAGGCCAAGAAACCAGCCAAGGGTCTGGCTCCGGGTGGCCTTTTTTTTTTTTTTTTTTTTTAAGAGACGGTGTCTCACTATGTTGCCCAGGTTGGTCTTGAACTCCTGGGCTCAAGCAATCCTCCTGCTTCGGCCTCCCAAAGCACTGGAATTAGAGGTGCAAACCACTGCACCAGCCCAGACTGGGCTCCAGAAGCTACCTCTGGGCCCTGTTGCCACCTCTTAGGTGGCTTCTGGAATGGGGGTCTACAGGTGTGAAAGGTCAGCCCCCCTGAGGGAGAGGTGGGGCCCGAGCAGGCTCCTCCCACTGCGGGAGTGCTGGCCTTTCCCCTGCAGGGCTGTGGCTCTGGGACCACTTCCTCTTTCTTCACTCTGAAGCCAAGAGCCGACCTTCTGAGCCCTCAAGAAAGATCAGAACAGATTCATGGGTGATTTAGCCTATCTGTCCCAGGCCAGCGTGGCTGAGTGTGCTGGCTGGAGGCCTCTCTCTCTGCTTCGAGGGTAGCTGAGATCCACCCCGGAAACCGGCAGGATGAAGGGGGCAAGTGAGGAGAAGCTGGCATCTGTGTCCAACCTGGTCACTGTGTTTGAGAATAGCAGGTATGGGCAGCTGGGGTGGGAGGGTCACCATGAGGAAGCCCTCAGGTCTGTCTCTTCTCCTCAGGACCCCAGAAGCAGCACCCAGAGGCCAGAGGCTAGAGGACGTGCATCACCGCCCTGAGTGCAGGCCTCCCGAGTCCCCAGGACCACGGGAGAAGACGAATGTCGGGGAGGCCGTGGGGTCTGAGCCCAGGACAGTCAGCAGGAGGTACCTGAACTCCCTGAAGAACAAGCTGTCCAGCGAAGCCTGGAGGAAATCTTGCCAGCCTGTGACCCTCTCAGGATCGGGGACGCAGGTGCCTGAGGGCTGAGGTAGAGGTGTGGGGTGTTTCTCCTTCTCTCCCCTCCAATCCTCCGCAGGAGCCAGAGAAGAAGATCGTCCAGGAGCTGCTGGAGACAGAGCAGGCCTATGTGGCGCGCCTCCACCTGCTAGACCAGGCCAGTGACCAGGACACCCCCCTCTAGAGCCCCTGCAGTGAGTGACCTGTCGTGGCGGCTACAGGTGTTTTTCCAGGAGCTGCTGAAGACAGCCCGCAGCAGCAAGGCCTTCCCAGAGGATGTGGTCAGGGTCATCTTCTCCAACATCTCCTCCATCTATCAGTTCCATTCTCAGTTCTTCCTCCCAGAGCTGCAGCGGCGCCTGGACGACTGGTGAGGTCCACCAGGAGCCCCTGAGGCCTCAGGGCTGAGGGCAATCCCTGTGCCCCTCCTGCAGGACAGCTAACCCCCGCATCGGTGACGTGATCCAGAAGCTGGCCCCCTTCCTGAAGATGTACAGTGAGTATGTCAAGAACTTTGAGCGAGCGGCTGAGCTGCTGGCCACCTGGACCGACAAGTCTCCACTCTTCCAGGAGGTTCTCACTCGCATCCAGGTGAGGCTGGGGGAGGGCTGGAGTCAGCATTGCTCTCCGTGTTGCTCCCCCATCCCTCCCCAAGAGCAGCGAGGCTTCGGGCAGCCTGACCCTGCAGCACCACATGCTGGAACCAGTGCAGAGAATTCCACGTTACGAGCTGCTGCTCAAGGAGTACATCCAGAAGCTGCCAGCCCAGGCCCCAGACCAGGCCGATGCCCAGAGTGAGGACACCCCCAGGGGTCCCAGGGGGCTGCAGGGAATAAACTCCGGCCCTGCCCCTTTCAGAAGCCCTGGACATGATCTTCTCAGCTGCCCAGCACTCCAATGCAGCCATCACTGAGATGGTAAGCAGCCCGCCCTCTCCTGGAGCCCTGTCGACTTGGCTGAGGATGCACCCCAACCCCCTAGGAGCGGCTGCAGGACCTGTGGGAGGTGTACCAGCGCCTGGGCCTCGAGGACGACATAGTAGACCCCTCTAACACCCTGCTCCGTGAGGGCCCGGTCCTCAAGATCTCCTTCCGCCGCAACGACCCCATGGAGCGCTACCTTTTCTTGGTAAGAGGGTGCTGGGAGCTCCTCTCCACACTCCACGGGCCACTCACGCCTGTGTCTCCTGCAGTTCAACAACATGCTGCTCTACTGTGTGCCCAGGGTGATCCAGGTGGGCGCCCAGTTCCAGGTGAGGACCCGCATCGATGTGGCCGGGATGAAGGTAAGAGGCCCCCTAAACACCACTGGGCTCCACTAACCACCACGCTCTGCTGTCGCCTATTAAGGCTTCAATCCAGAGGGTTCAAGACTATGGTGGAATTTCTGGCATCGTGGAGGACACAGCCAGAGAAGCTTCCTGACCACCCCTCTCTGCTGGCTCCTGAGTCCTGGTGTGTCCTGAGGGCTGGGACTGGAAGAAGCAGAGGTCTGGTCTGGCCCATCTTGTCACTCTCCTATTCAGCATCACCCCTACCCCCTTCAGCCCCAGAAGGGAGCTGCAGGCAGGAGTTGAACCAGAATGCTCTACCCTCTAGAGCCCCTGGGGCCTCCAGAGACCCCAGCAAAAGAGCCCCACCCCTGCTCCTGACTGGGGTTGCCTGGCATCTGGAGCAATCCAGGGCCTGGGGGTGGGGTGCAGCCTGGGAATGATGAAAGCTGATGAGGGAACATGGGTTCACAGCTCACCCCGACACCTGAGCTGACTGAAGTCTTTTAGGAGTGCAGCCCCGGCCCTGGCATCTAGCTTTCCATCCTGAAGGGGCCAGAATGTCACATAGACCAGGGCGTGTGCAGGCTTGTATGTCTGGAGTCCTTGGTGAGTGAGGCTGAGAAAGGCAGGTTTATAGAGAGCTACAGACAGAGAAATGGAGACGGGTGGCCCTGCCAAAGGACTGTCAGAGACCCAGGCATAGAAAAATAGAGATCGACAGATAGGAAGGCTAAGAAATATAGAAACCAAAACAGAGTCATAGAGAGAAAACAGAGAGAGCCGAGCCTGAGAGCATCAGATGCTTTGGGTGTGTGTTGAGAGCTCACCAGCCCTGTGTGTGCCGGGTCTCTGGAGTCTGCTAGTCTCGGCTAACATGTCTGATACTCCAGCAGCCGCACAGCACCCTCTCCTGGACGGCATGGGCTTGGCAAGTGCAGAGCTGTCCACTCACCCTACTTCTGTGCAGGAACCATTTTCTGAGTCTGTGATTTGGAGGCAAATCTTGCCTTTGACCATCATGATGGTTCCTATTGGCCTATGACTCCCTGGCCTCCTCCTTCCTAGGTGTCAGGGAGGCCTAGTTCACAGCAGCTGATTCTCTCCAAGGTCTGACTTGGTCTTAGTATTTTGCCATCCCCCACAGGGCCAGCCTGGGAAGAAGGAAGGGGTGTGGACACACATACCTAGGGGCTCCACGTACAGTTGTGCAGGTTGTACACTGCACAAGGATACCTCATCTAAGAGGATGTCTTCTGCAGCCAACTGCAGATTAGCAGACTATGATATATCATAGATGGTATATTTATAGTGAGAATTGTCCGGCAGATGGCAGTCAAATGTCTTGTTCCAACAATATCTAGGTATTATGCCAGTTTGCCAACAGATGTCAGTAAAGTGTTTTGAGGAAGGCTGTCCTTTTCTAATTACTACAAACGTACTGTATGGACTAGCAGGGGACTGAATTGACCTAGCCCTGGGGAAAGTGGTTGAGGCTCAGCTCAGCACAGTTCTGGAAACTCCTCTTGAAACCTGCTGGGGAGCTGGAAGCCTCTGTATGAACATCCCAGGGGCAGCCTGGACCCTCAGGTCAGGAGCCCCCAGTTCCCTTTTTTCTGTCAAAAGCATGATATTTCTTCCTGCTTCTGGACTGCAAACCTTGGATTTCTCCCTTCTTTTCCCTTTCCCCTCTCCCTGACCCAGTTAGAAACCTCTTCTGTCTCTCCAGTGCACCTGGGCAGGCCAGGACCATTTATGATGTTGCTTCCTAACTGGCCTTTGGGCTACAGGTTTGTCCCATTTGGCCCACATCCAGCCTGTCATCCCTTGCACACAAAGAGGTATTTGGCTCTTTCCCAAATACCTCTTTCCACATGACCGCCTCCTCATTGCCAAGGGCATCGAATCCAAATCACATCAGCCCCTTCTAAGGCAAAGACTGGGGAGTGAGGCTGCAGACTAGGCCTAACCTGAGGAAAGATGTGCTTGTACTCAGTGCTGTCTGGGTTATGGTGAGCTGCCCTGGAAGTGTGCAAAGGCCTGGCCACCACATGGGAGGCAGCAGAGGAGCTCAAGTGTTTGAGGAATTTAATGGCAACAAAGTTGCCCCACACAGAAGCTCTTGTGCTCTCAGCCTGTGTCTTAGGTTCTCTTTGCAAATCTCTCTCCACACCGTCTGAAGGAAGTGTGCTTACAGGACTCTGGGGGTAGGATGGAAATAGATGTTCTTCCATCTCACCCTTGGGGGCTGAAAACCTGGGGTGGAATCCTTCTTTTGCCCCTTAGGTGCTGTGTGACCTCAGGCAGCTCTCTTGCCCTCTCTGAGCATCCATTTCCTCATCTCCTAAATGAGGATGATAGTATCTGCTTCCCAAGATTGCTGTGAAGATTATTTTCTTCTTCTTTTCTTTTCTTTTCTTTTTTTTTTTTTTTGAGACAGAGTCTCCCTCTGTCACCCAGGCTGGAGTGCAA